CCCATCTCCCTAGGAGGAGATGGCTGCCCTAAACCCCCCTACATAGAAATCATCCCACTGCTTGGGCTTAAACTTGATGTTGGGGAAATGAAAAATCCAAGCTAAGGCCGAAGCCTGGGGCCTGGGCGACCAGCAGAATGAGGACCACTGGTCAGTTTCAGGCTGAGGTGCGTCTTCCAGGGGACAATCTCTAGCTGGCCCTTAAACATTCAGACTTCAAGCTCTATTTACAGCATAAAGGTGTTTCAAAAGACGTGATACAAATAACTGCAAATGCTCTGCGATGTGTTAAGCACTGTTTGAAATTCGTCTAATTTAAGATTTTTTTTTCTGACGTAACGGTTAGATTCACGTTTCTTTTTTTTTAAGTACAGTTCTACTGTATTGTAACTGAGTTAGCTTGCTTTAAGCCGATTTGTTAAGGAAAGGATTCACCTTGGTCAGTAACAAAAAAGGTGGGAAAAAAGCAAGGAGAAAGGAAGCAGCCTGGGGGAAAGAGACCTTAGCCAGGGGGGCGGTTTCGGGACTACGAAGGGTCGGGGCGGACGGACTCGAGGGCCGGCCACGTGGAAGGCCGCTCAGGACTTCTGTAGGAGAGGACACCGCCCCAGGCTGACTGAAAGTAAAGGGCAGCGGACCCAGCGGCGGAGCCACTGGCCTTGCCCCGACCCCGCATGGCCCGAAGGAGGACACCCACCCCCGCAACGACACAAAGACTCCAACTACAGGAGGTGGAGAAAGCGCGTGCGCCACGGAACGCGCGTGCGCGCTGCGGTCAGCGCCGCGGCCTGAGGCGTAGCGGGAGGGGGACCGCGAAAGGGCAGCGCCGAGAGGAACGAGCCGGGAGACGCCGGACGGCCGAGCGGCAGGGCGCTCGCGCGCGCCCACTAGTGGCCGGAGGAGAAGGCTCCCGCGGAGGCCGCGCTGCCCGCCCCCTCCCCTGGGGAGGCTCGCGTTCCCGCTGCTCGCGCCTGCGCCGCCCGCCGGCCTCAGGAACGCGCCCTCTTCGCCGGCGCGCGCCCTCGCAGTCACCGCCACCCACCAGCTCCGGCACCAACAGCAGCGCCGCTGCCACCGCCCACCTTCTGCCGCCGCCACCACAGCCACCTTCTCCTCCTCCGCTGTCCTCTCCCGTCCTCGCCTCTGTCGACTATCAGGTAAGCGCCGCGGCTCCGAAATCTGCCTCGCCTCAGAACTTATCCTCTCCTCTTCTTTCCCCAGGTGAACTTTGAACCAGGATGGCTGAGCCCCGCCAGGAGTTCGAAGTGATGGAAGATCACGCTGGGACGTACGGGTTGGGGGACAGGAAAGATCAGGGGGGCTACACCATGCACCAAGACCAAGAGGGTGACACGGACGCTGGCCTGAAAGGTTAGTGGACAGCCATGCACAGCAGGCCCAGAACCGTTCTGAGGGCTCACTGTATGTGTTCCAGAATCTCCCCTGCAGACCCCCACTGAGGACGGATCTGAGGAACCGGGCTCTGAAACCTCTGATGCTAAGAGCACTCCAACAGCGGAAGGTGGGCCCCCCTTCAGACGCCCCCTCCATGCCGCCCCTCTAAGGTGGATCTCGGTGGTTTCTAGATGTGACAGCACCCTTAGTGGATGAGGGAGCTCCCGGCAAGCAGGCTGCCGCGCAGCCCCACACGGAGATCCCAGAAGGAACCACAGGTGAGGGTAAGCCCCAGAGACCCCCAGGCAGTTACCCCCCTTCATTTGCTGACACATACACCAGCTGAAGAAGCAGGCATTGGAGACACCCCCAGCCTGGAAGACGAAGCTGCTGGTCACGTGACCCAAGGTCAGTGAACTGGAATTGCCTGCCATGACTTGAACCTTTTGCTATCGCTGCCTCTTCAAACCAGAGGAGTTGAGAGTTCCGGGCCGGCAGAGGAAGGCGCCTGAAAGGCCCCTGGCCAATGAGATTAGCGCCCACGTCCAGCCTGGACCCTGCGGAGAGGCCTCTGGGGTCTCTGGGCCGTGCCTCGGGGAGAAAGAGCCAGAAGCTCCCGTCCCGCTGACCGCGAGCCTTCCTCAGCACCGTCCCGTTTGCCCAGCGCCTCCTCCAACAGGAGGCCCTCAGGAGCCCTCCCTGGAGTGGGGACAAAAAGGCGGGGACTGGGCCGAGAAGGGTCCGGCCTTTCCGAAGCCCGCCACCACTGCGTATCTCCACACAGAGCCTGAAAGTGGTAAGGTGGTCCAGGAAGGCTTCCTCCGAGAGCCAGGCCCCCCAGGTCTGAGCCACCAGCTCATGTCCGGCATGCCTGGGGCTCCCCTCCTGCCTGAGGGCCCCAGAGAGGCCACACGCCAACCTTCGGGGACAGGACCTGAGGACACAGAGGGCGGCCGCCACGCCCCTGAGCTGCTCAAGCACCAGCTTCTAGGAGACCTGCACCAGGAGGGGCCGCCGCTGAAGGGGGCAGGGGGCAAAGAGAGGCCGGGGAGCAAGGAGGAGGTGGATGAAGACCGCGACGTCGATGAGTCCTCCCCCCAAGACTCCCCTCCCTCCAAGGCCTCCCCAGCCCAAGATGGGCGGCCTCCCCAGACAGCCGCCAGAGAAGCCACCAGCATCCCAGGCTTCCCAGCGGAGGGTGCCATCCCCCTCCCTGTGGATTTCCTCTCCAAAGTTTCCACAGAGATCCCAGCCTCAGAGCCCGACGGGCCCAGTGTAGGGCGGGCCAAAGGGCAGGATGCCCCCCTGGAGTTCACGTTTCACGTGGAAATCACACCCAACGTGCAGAAGGAGCAGGCGCACTCGGAGGAGCATTTGGGAAGGGCTGCATTTCCAGGGGCCCCTGGAGAGGGGCCAGAGGCCCGGGGCCCCTCTTTGGGAGAGGACACAAAAGAGGCTGACCTTCCAGAGCCCTCTGAAAAGCAGCCTGCTGCTGCTCCGCGGGGGAAGCCCGTCAGCCGGGTCCCTCAACTCAAAGGTCTGTGTCTTGAGCTTCTTCGCTCCTTCCCTGTGACAAGCATTCTTATTTTATATTTTATCAGCTCGCATGGTCAGTAAAAGCAAAGACGGGACTGGAAGCGATGACAAAAAAGCCAAGGTAAGCTGACGATGCCACGGAGCTCTGCAGCTTTATTTTGATTTTATTTATGTTTATGTTTAAGACATCCACACGTTCCTCTGCTAAAACCTTGAAAAATAGGCCTTGCCTTAGCCCCAAACACCCCACTCCTGGTAGCTCAGACCCTCTGATCCAACCCTCCAGCCCTGCTGTGTGCCCAGAGCCACCTTCCTCTCCTAAATACGTCTCTTCTGTCACTTCCCGAACTGGCAGTTCTGGAGCAAAGGAGATGAAACTCAAGGTAAGGAAACCACCTTTGAAAAGAACCAGGCTTGAAAAACCCCTCTATCATGTTTCATTTACAGGGGGCTGATGGTAAAACGAAGATCGCCACACCGCGGGGAGCAGCCCCTCCAGGCCAGAAGGGCCAGGCCAACGCCACCAGGATTCCAGCAAAAACCCCGCCCGCTCCAAAGACACCACCCAGCTCTGGTAAGAAGAACGTTCTCTTGAATCTTAGAGGAGTCCTGGCTTCACTCCCTTCCTTCCTTCCCAGGTGAACCTCCAAAATCAGGGGATCGCAGCGGCTACAGCAGCCCCGGCTCCCCAGGCACTCCCGGCAGCCGCTCCCGCACCCCGTCCCTTCCAACCCCACCCACCCGGGAGCCCAAGAAGGTGGCAGTGGTCCGTACTCCACCCAAGTCGCCGTCTTCCGCCAAGAGCCGCCTGCAGACAGCCCCCGTGCCCATGCCAGACCTGAAGAATGTCAAGTCCAAGATCGGCTCCACTGAGAACCTGAAGCACCAGCCGGGAGGCGGGAAGGTGAGAGTGGCTGGCTGCGCGTGGAGGTGTGGGTGTCACTCATCCTTTTTTCTGGCTACCAAAGGTGCAGATAATTAATAAGAAGCTGGATCTTAGCAACGTCCAGTCCAAGTGTGGCTCAAAGGATAATATCAAACACGTCCCGGGAGGCGGCAGTGTGAGTACCTTCACACGTCCCATGCGCCGTGCTCCTCTTCTCTCTCCTCCTCTCTCATCTCCAGGTGCAAATAGTCTACAAACCAGTTGACCTGAGCAAGGTGACCTCCAAGTGTGGCTCATTAGGCAACATCCATCATAAACCAGGTAGCCCTGTGGAAGGTGAGGGTTGGGACGGGGGCAAGATGCTCTTGTGTGTGTTGTGTTCTAGGAGGTGGCCAGGTGGAAGTAAAATCTGAGAAGCTTGACTTCAAGGACAGAGTCCAGTCGAAGATTGGGTCCCTGGACAATATCACCCACGTCCCTGGCGGAGGAAATAAAAAGGTAAAGGGGGTAGGGTGGGTTGGATGCTGCCCATCTCACCCTCCCTCCCTTCCTCTTCTTGCAGATTGAAACCCACAAGCTGACCTTCCGCGAGAACGCCAAAGCCAAGACAGACCACGGGGCGGAGATCGTGTACAAGTCGCCAGTGGTGTCTGGGGACACGTCTCCACGGCATCTCAGCAATGTCTCCTCCACCGGCAGCATCGACATGGTAGACTCGCCCCAGCTCGCCACGCTAGCTGACGAGGTGTCTGCCTCCCTGGCCAAGCAGGGTTTGTGATCAGGCCCCTGGGGCGGTCAATAATTGTGGAGAGGAGAGAATGAGAGAGTGTGGAAAAAAAAAGAATAATGACCCGGCCCCCGCCCTCTGCCCCCAGCTGCTCCTCGCAGTTCGGTTAATTGGTTAATCACTTAACCTGCTTTTGTCACTCGGCTTTGGCTCGGGACTTCAAAATCAGTGATGGGAGTAAGAGCAAATTTCATCTTTCCAAATTGATGGGTGGGCTAGTAATAAAATATTTAAAAAAAAACATTCAAAAACATGGCCACATCCAACATTTCCTCAGGCAATTCCTTTTGATTCTTTTTTCTTCCCCCTCCATGTAGAAGAGGGAGAAGGAGAGGCTCTGAAAGCTGCTTCTGGGGGATTTCAAGGGACTGGGGGTGCCAACCACCTCTGGCCCTGTTGTGGGGGTGTCACAGAGGCAGTGGCAGCAACAAAGGATTTGAAACTTGGTGTGTTCGTGGAGCCACAGGCAGACGATGTCAACCTTGTGTGAGTGTGACGGGGGTTGGGGTGGGGCGGGAGGCCACGGGGGAGGCCGAGGCAGGGGCTGGGCAGAGGGGAGAGGAAGCACAAGAAGTGGGAGTGGGAGAGGAAGCCACGTGCTGGAGAGTAGACATCCCCCTCCTTGCCGCTGGGAGAGCCAAGGCCTATGCCACCTGCAGCGTCTGAGCGGCCGCCTGTCCTTGGTGGCCGGGGGTGGGGGCCTGCTGTGGGTCAGTGTGCCACCCTCTGCAGGGCAGCCTGTGGGAGAAGGGACAGCGGGTAAAAAGAGAAGGCAAGCTGGCAGGAGGGTGGCACTTCGTGGATGACCTCCTTAGAAAAGACTGACCTTGATGTCTTGAGAGCGCTGGCCTCTTCCTCCCTCCCTGCAGGGTAGGGGGCCTGAGTTGAGGGGCTTCCCTCTGCTCCACAGAAACCCTGTTTTATTGAGTTCTGAAGGTTGGAACTGCTGCCATGATTTTGGCCACTTTGCAGACCTGGGACTTTAGGGCTAACCAGTTCTCTTTGTAAGGACTTGTGCCTCTTGGGAGACGTCCACCCGTTTCCAAGCCTGGGCCACTGGCATCTCTGGAGTGTGTGGGGGTCTGGGAGGCAGGTCCCGAGCCCCCTGTCCTTCCCACGGCCACTGCAGTCACCCCGTCTGCGCCGCTGTGCTGTTGTCTGCCGTGAGAGCCCAATCACTGCCTATACCCCTCATCACACGTCACAATGTCCCGAATTCCCAGCCTCACCACCCCTTCTCAGTAATGACCCTGGTTGGTTGCAGGAGGTACCTACTCCATACTGAGGGTGAAATTAAGGGAAGGCAAAGTCCAGGCACAAGAGTGGGACCCCAGCCTCTCACTCTCAGTTCCACTCATCCAACTGGGACCCTCACCACGAATCTCATGATCTGATTCGGTTCCCTGTCTCCTCCTCCCGTCACAGATGTGAGCCAGGGCACTGCTCAGCTGTGACCCTAGGTGTTTCTGCCTTGTTGACATGGAGAGAGCCCTTTCCCCTGAGAAGGCCTGGCCCCTTCCTGTGCTGAGCCCACAGCAGCAGGCTGGGTGTCTTGGTTGTCAGTGGTGGCACCAGGATGGAAGGGCAAGGCACCCAGGGCAGGCCCACAGTCCCGCTGTCCCCCACTTGCACCCTAGCTTGTAGCTGCCAACCTCCCAGACAGCCCAGCCCGCTGCTCAGCTCCACATGCATAGTATCAGCCCTCCACACCCGACAAAGGGGAACACACCCCCTTGGAAATGGTTCTTTTCCCCCAGTCCCAGCTGGAAGCCATGCTGTCTGTTCTGCTGGAGCAGCTGAACATATACATAGATGTTGCCCTGCCCTCCCCATCTGCACCCTGTTGAGTTGTAGTTGGATTTGTCTGTTTATGCTTGGATTCACCAGAGTGACTATGATAGTGAAAAGAAAAAAAAAAAAAAAAAAGGACGCATGTATCTTGAAATGCTTGTAAAGAGGTTTCTAACCCACCCTCACGAGGTGTCTCTCACCCCCACACTGGGACTCGTGTGGCCTGTGTGGTGCCACCCTGCTGGGGCCTCCCAAGTTTTGAAAGGCTTTCCTCAGCACCTGGGACCCAACAGAGACCAGCTTCTAGCAGCTAAGGAGGCCGTTCAGCTGTGACGAAGGCCTGAAGCACAGGATTAGGACTGAAGCGATGATGTCCCCTTCCCTACTTCCCCTTGGGGCTCCCTGTGTCAGGGCACAGACTAGGTCTTGTGGCTGGTCTGGCTTGCGGCGCGAGGATGGTTCTCTCTGGTCATAGCCCGAAGTCTCATGGCAGTCCCAAAGGAGGCTTACAACTCCTGCATCACAAGAAAAAGGAAGCCACTGCCAGCTGGGGGGATCTGCAGCTCCCAGAAGCTCCGTGAGCCTCAGCCACCCCTCAGACTGGGTTCCTCTCCAAGCTCGCCCTCTGGAGGGGCAGCGCAGCCTCCCACCAAGGGCCCTGCGACCACAGCAGGGATTGGGATGAATTGCCTGTCCTGGATCTGCTCTAGAGGCCCAAGCTGCCTGCCTGAGGAAGGATGACTTGACAAGTCAGGAGACACTGTTCCCAAAGCCTTGACCAGAGCACCTCAGCCCGCTGACCTTGCACAAACTCCATCTGCTGCCATGAGAAAAGGGAAGCCGCCTTTGCAAAACATTGCTGCCTAAAGAAACTCAGCAGCCTCAGGCCCAATTCTGCCACTTCTGGTTTGGGTACAGTTAAAGGCAACCCTGAGGGACTTGGCAGTAGAAATCCAGGGCCTCCCCTGGGGCTGGCAGCTTCGTGTGCAGCTAGAGCTTTACCTGAAAGGAAGTCTCTGGGCCCAGAACTCTCCACCAAGAGCCTCCCTGCCGTTCGCTGAGTCCCAGCAATTCTCCTAAGTTGAAGGGATCTGAGAAGGAGAAGGAAATGTGGGGTAGATTTGGTGGTGGTTAGAGATATGCCCCCCTCATTACTGCCAACAGTTTCGGCTGCATTTCTTCACGCACCTCGGTTCCTCTTCCTGAAGTTCTTGTGCCCTGCTCTTCAGCACCATGGGCCTTCTTATACGGAAGGCTCTGGGATCTCCCCCTTGTGGGGCAGGCTCTTGGGGCCAGCCTAAGATCATGGTTTAGGGTGATCAGTGCTGGCAGATAAATTGAAAAGGCACGCTGGCTTGTGATCTTAAATGAGGACAATCCCCCCAGGGCTGGGCACTCCTCCCCTCCCCTCACTTCTCCCACCTGCAGAGCCAGTGTCCTTGGGTGGGCTAGATAGGATATACTGTATGCCGGCTCCTTCAAGCTGCTGACTCACTTTATCAATAGTTCCATTTAAATTGACTTCAGTGGTGAGACTGTATCCTGTTTGCTATTGCTTGTTGTGCTATGGGGGGAGGGGGGAGGAATGTGTAAGATAGTTAACATGGGCAAAGGGAGATCTTGGGGTGCAGCACTTAAACTGCCTCGTAACCCTTTTCATGATTTCAACCACATTTGCTAGAGGGAGGGAGCAGCCACGGAGTTAGAGGCCCTTGGGGTTTCTCTTTTCCACTGACAGGCTTTCCCAGGCAGCTGGCTAGTTCATTCCCTCCCCAGCCAGGTGCAGGCGTAGGAATATGGACATCTGGTTGCTTTGGCCTGCTGCCCTCTTTCAGGGGTCCTAAGCCCACAATCATGCCTCCCTAAGACCTTGGCATCCTTCCCTCTAAGCCGTTGGCACCTCTGTGCCACCTCTCACACTGGCTCCAGACACACAGCCTGTGCTTTTGGAGCTGAGATCACTCGCTTCACCCTCCTCATCTTTGTTCTCCAAGTAAAGCCACGAGGTCGGGGCGAGGGCAGAGGTGATCACCTGCGTGTCCCATCTACAGACCTGCAGCTTCATAAAACTTCTGATTTCTCTTCAGCTTTGAAAAGGGTTACCCTGGGCACTGGCCTAGAGCCTCACCTCCTAATAGACTTAGCCCCATGAGTTTGCCATGTTGAGCAGGACTATTTCTGGCACTTGCAAGTCCCATGATTTCTTCGGTAATTCTGAGGGTGGGGGGAGGGACATGAAATCATCTTAGCTTAGCTTTCTGTCTGTGAATGTCTATATAGTGTATTGTGTGTTTTAACAAATGATTTACACTGACTGTTGCTGTAAAAGTGAATTTGGAAATAAAGTTATTACTCTGATTAAATAAGGTCTCCATTCATGGATTCCAAGGACAAG